GCCTTGCCCCTCTGCCCCAGTAGGCTCTCTCTGGAGCCAAGGGACCCAGCTGGGAGGTGGGGTATGACTGGGACCCCGGCCCAAGGGCTCCTATCTGGCGCGGGGCCTCTGGGGGAAGGCCATGGGCAGGGTGGCCCTGGCCTGGCAGAGGCTCTGACCCTGGCCTTGCCTCGGGAAGCGCCTGCCGTGCTTGTTCCTGGAGGCCCGTCTGACACTCAGGGTGGCTGCTCTGTGAAGTCATTTTTATCGCTACTGAACTAAAGTGGCCACGAGACCTTGGGTGGGGACTTGCTGTGCTCCGAGCCTCAGTTTCCACATTCCTCACTGCGCCTGCCAGGTCCCTAGGACCTCACCCCCTGCCCCCTCCCCACGCCTCCCCACACAGGAGCTTGTCCTGTTCAGGGTAGCTCCCTCGTGGCCCCTGGGTTGGGAGATGAAGCCACTGCACGTCCCGATGTCTGAGCCAGAGGCCTGGCAGTCCTTGGGGCAGTTCTGCTGAGGACACCTTAGGGGCCTCTGCACTGCACCCCCCCACCCCGCTCCGGCCGCCTAGCAGGCCTCCCCAGGGACCTTCACGGGCTTCACCCCCTCTCCACTGCCACCTCTTCAGAGGCCCCTTGAGGAGAACCCTTTATAATCTGCGCCGGGAGCCCTGGTTCTAGCTCAGAGTTCTTTTGCCTATATATGTGTCCTCCTGGGTTGGTCTGTCTCCCTCAGGCTGTCAGCTCCCGGACAGGGACCTGGCTGTTCCCAGCGGGAGCCCAGAGCCGCAGAACCGTGGCTGGACCTGGAGAGAGGGAGGGAGGACGGGAAGAGGTGGGAGAGCCGGGAAGGAGGACCGGAGGAACCACCGAGCTGGGAAGGGGATCCTGGCCTGGAGGTGGGGCCGCGCTCGGGTACGCCGGGCTTCCCACGAGCGCCTGGGCGGCGGGCCGGCCGGCAGGTGGCGGTGCGCGCTCGGCGTCGCGGGTGGCGCCGGGGCCGCCGAGTCCCCTCCTCCCGCCGCTCCCTCCCCTCGCCGGCTCCTTTCTCTGCGCTCTCGCTCGCGCTCCCCAGCGCCCTCCTGCTCTCCCGGCCGCGGTCCCCTCGTCCGCGCCGCCCCGCCGCCGGCTCCGCTGCCGCCCCTGGCGACCATGGCGCACCGGGGGCCCTCGCGCGCCTCGAAGGGCCCCGGCCCCACCGCCCGAGCCCCGAGCCCCGGGGCTCCGCCGCCGCCGCGCTCGCCGCGCTCGCGGCCGCTCCTGCTGCTGCTGCTGCTGCTGGGCGCCTGCGGGGCGGCGGGGCGCTCCCCTGAGCCCGGGCGCCTGGGTCCTCACGCCCAACTGACCCGGGTGCCGCGGAGCCCTCCCGCGGGGCGCGCGGAGCCCGGTGGCGGCGAGGACCGGCAGGCGCGCGGCACGGAGCCAGGCGCCCCGGGTCCGAGTCCCGGTCCCGCTCCTGGTCCCGGCGAGGACGGCGCCCCCGCCGCGGGCTACCGGCGCTGGGAGCGGGCGGCGCCGCTGGCCGGAGTGGCTTCGCGGGCGCAGGTCTCGCTCATCAGCACGTCGTTCGTGCTCAAGGGGGACGCGACGCACAACCAGGCGATGGTGCACTGGACGGGCGAGAACAGCAGCGTAAGTGACCTCCACGCGCTCGCCGCGGCCCCTTTCTGCCTTTTACTTTCTGTTAACACCACAGGTGATCTTGATCCTGACGAAGTACTACCACGCAGACATGGGGAAGGTTCTGGAAAGTTCTCTGTGGCGGTAAGTCAGCCCGATGGCAGGCCTTTCTCTTACATGGCTGACGGCTGTCCCCCTTTTCCCCCAGGTCATCAGATTTCGGGACGTCCTACACCAAGCTCACCCTCCAGCCTGGTGTCACCACCGTCATCGACAATTTCTACATCTGCCCGACCAACAAGAGGAAGGTAGGTGCTGGCTGGGGGTGGCCGCCACTCTGGCCCAGGCCTCACAACCCGCTTTGTGTTTCAGGTCATCCTTGTCAGCTCCTCACTCAGTGACCGGGACCAGAGCCTATTCCTCAGCGCAGACGAAGGCGCCACCTTTCAGAAGCAGCCCATTCCCTTCTTCGTGGAAACTCTGATTTTCCACCCTAAGGAGGAGGACAAGGTCCTCGCCTACACAAAGGAGAGCAAGGTAAGATATATGGGTGCCAGTCGCCTGGTCTGCCAAGCTTTTGTTTCTTTTTTCTGCCCTAAAGCTCTACGTGTCATCTGACTTGGGGAAAAAGTGGACACTTCTGCAAGAGCGAGTGACCAAAGACCACGTGTTCTGGTGAGAGCACTTCCCCACCCCAAACCCATGGGTCCCGACCCCAGCCTCAGCTCTTCTTTTCCAGGTCTGTGTCTGGGGTGGACGCTGACCCTGACTTGGTCCACGTGGAAGCCCAAGACCTCGGTGGAGGTAAGCCGGGCAGTGCACAGGCACCGGGTATCTGACCGCCTGGGTCGGCGCCTCTCTCCTGTAGATTTTCGGTACGTCACCTGCGCAATCCACAATTGCTCCGAGAAGATGCTGACAGCCCCATTCGCAGGCCCCATTGACCACGGGTCTCTGACCGTGCAGGACGATTACATCTTCTTTAAGGTAAGGTTGCTTCTGGGGCTTTTGGAAATTGGCCTCTCAAAAATGTGTTTCTTCCCCCGGTTAGGCAACATCAGCAAACCAGACAAAATACTACGTCTCTTATCGTCGAAATGAATTTGTCCTGATGAAGCTGCCGAAGTATGCATTGCCAAAGGTAAGGTGCTCCCCATTCCGCCTGGTCCTGTGTCTGACCCTGTGCTCCCTGCACATCCCCACAGGATCTGCAGATCATCAGCACGGACGAGAGTCAGGTGTTCGTGGCGGTGCAGGAGTGGTACCAGATGGACACCTACAACCTGTACCAGTCGGACCCACGGGGCGTGCGCTACGCGCTGGTGCTGCAGGACGTGCGCAGCTCACGGCAGGCGGAGGAGAGCGTGCTCATCGACATCCTGGAGGTGGGTCCAGGGTGGATGTGGGCCAGGTCTGCAGTTTACAGTCCTTCTTTTATTTTTGTCCCAGGTCAGAGGGGTGAAAGGAGTCTTCCTGGCAAACCAAAAAATTGATGGGAAAGTGATGACGCTTATAACCTACAACAAGGGCCGCGACTGGGATTACCTGAGGCCACCCAGCATGGACATGAATGGAAAACCAACCAACTGCAAGCCTGTAAGTACCTCTGCTCACATCACACACCATCCGTTGACAGTTGCGTCCTTTCTCTTCCTTGCAGCCAGACTGCCACCTGCACCTGCACCTGCGCTGGGCAGACAACCCCTACGTATCAGGCACCGTGCACACCAAGGACACCGCCCCAGGCCTCATCATGGGTGCAGGTAGGTGGCTTCCATCACAGGTGGCTGGCAGGAGGGTAGTACTGCCCCTTTTCTTTTGGACCAGGTAACCTGGGCTCACAGCTGGTGGAATATAAAGAAGAAATGTACATCACGTCAGACTGTGGTCACACCTGGCGGCAGGTAAGCTGGCTGGGAGGTGCCTGGTACCCCCCCCTGCCCTCAGCCACACCACTCTCCTCTGCAGGTGTTTGAGGAAGAGCATCACATCCTGTACCTGGACCACGGCGGCGTGATCGTGGCCATCAAAGACACCTCCATCCCTTTGAAGATCCTCAAGTAATGGCGTCTGCTAGCCCCGGGGCAGGGAGCCCCAGAGATGCTGACGATCTTCTCCTGGCAGGTTCAGTGTGGACGAGGGCCTCACCTGGAGCACGCACAACTTCACCAGCACCTCGGTGTTTGTGGACGGGCTGCTGAGTGAGCCAGGGGACGAGACGCTGGTCATGACGTGAGTGCGGGGACCGGGGAGTGGGCACTGGTTTTCTCTCCCTTCCCTCCTCTTCCCACCCCAGGGTCTTTGGCCACATCAGCTTCCGCTCCGATTGGGAGCTGGTCAAGGTGGACTTCCGGCCCTCATTCTCCAGGCAGTGCGGCGAGGAGGACTACAGCTCCTGGGAGCTCTCCAACCTGCAGGTGGGCCGGCATGAGGCTGGGATCGGGCAGGTGGCAGCTCCTTACCCTGATGTTCCTGCTGCAGGGCGACCGCTGTATCATGGGCCAGCAGAGAAGTTTCCGGAAAAGAAAGTCCACGTCCTGGTGCATCAAGGGGAGGAGCTTCACGTCGGCGCTCACGTCCCGCGTGTGCGAGTGCCGGGACTCGGACTTCCTGTGGTGAGCGACGGGCTCCTGGCCACGAGGCCTCACGTCACTTACCACTACTCTTCCCTCCTCCCAGCGACTACGGATTTGAGCGCTCCTCCTCCTCAGAGTCCAGCACCAACAAGTGCTCTGCCAACTTCTGGTTTAACCCATTGTCCCCGCCTGACGACTGTGCCCTGGGCCAGACCTACACCAGCAGCCTTGGGTGAGTGTGGGTGCGGGCCTCTCCCTGCCTAAAAGCGGACCCTGACCCTCTCTTGTCAATCCAGGTACCGGAAAGTGGTGTCCAACGTGTGTGAGGGTGGGGTGGACATGCAGCAGAGTCAGGTGCAGCTGCAGTGCCCCCTCACGCCGCCCCGGGGCCTGCAGGTCAGCATTCAAGGCGAGGCGGTGGCCGTGCGGCCTGGAGAGGACGTCCTGTTTGTGGTGCGGCAGGAGCAGGTGAGTGAGCACCTCCCAGCAGGCTCCTGGGACTCCTGAGTGGCCACATGGTGTTTCTCTGCAGGGTGATGTCCTGACTACCAAGTACCAGGTAGACCTTGGGGACGGCTTCAAGGCCATGTACGTGAACCTTACACTGACCGGGGAGCCCATCCGGCACCGCTACGAGAGCCCCGGCATCTACCGCGTGTCCGTCAGGGCAGAGAACACGGCAGGCCACGATGAGGCGGTGCTCTTTGTCCAGGTCAACTGTAAGTTTATTGCCCCTTTGAGGCCAAAGGTCCATCTAACCCTGGCCTTTTTGGGTCCCCACAGCCCCCCTGCAGGCCCTCTACCTGGAGGTGGTTCCTGTCATTGGCCTCAACCAGGAGGTGAACCTCACAGCTGTGCTGCTTCCCTTGAACCCTAACCTCACCGTCTTCTACTGGTGGATCGGCCACAGCCTGCAGGTGCGCTGGCTTTGCCCCAACTCAGCCCTTCTCCAGGCCCCTAAGCCCTGCTGTGCCCCTGCAGCCCCTCCTTTCCCTGGATAATTCTGTGACAACGCGGTTTTCGGACACGGGCGACGTGCGTGTGACGGTGCAGGCCGCCTGTGGGAACTCGGTGCTGCAGGACTCCAGGGTCCTCCGTGTGCTGGGTAAGTACTTCCTGGGGTCTGGCAGCACGGCCCTGACCAGTCTCCCTTCTCTGCGTCTTTCCAGATCAATTTCAAGTCATGCCTCTGCAGTTTTCCAAGGAGCTGGATGCCTACAACCCCAACACCCCTGAGTGGAGGGAAGACGTGGGCCTGGTGGTCACCCGGCTGCTCTCCAAGGTGTCCACCCAGAGCCTAGAGCCTCCCCAGCCGGCGGACCAAAGTGGCTTAACTCTCCCCGCAGGAGACCAGCGTCCCTCAGGAGCTTCTGGTGACTGTGGTGAAGCCGGGGCTGCCCACTTTGGCCGATCTGTACGTGCTCCTGCCCCCTCCCAGGCCCACAAGGAAGAGGAGCCTCTCGAGTGATAAGGTATGTCCTGTGGCCGCTGCACTCCCAGGTCCGGCCTCACTCACTGTCCCCTCTGTGCTTGCAGAGGCTCGCCGCCATCCAGCAGGTGCTGAACGCACAGAAGATCAGCTTCCTCCTGCGAGGCGGAGTCCGGGTCCTGGTGGCCCTGCGGGACACAGGCACAGGTGAGCCACTGGGAGCTCCCCTGCGGAATGGGAGGTCCTCCACTGACAACCGCTTTGCTTGCAGGTGCTGAGCAGCTGGGCGGCGGTGGCGGCTACTGGGCGGTAGTGGTGCTGTTTGTCATCGGGCTCTTCGCAGCGGGAGCCTTCATCCTCTACAAGTTCAAAAGGCAAGGCCCTTGGCTGCCCTCCTCTGCGGGGCCTCCAAGCTGAGCCGCCCTTGCCTCTGTCCAGCAGGAAACGGCCAGGCAGGACCGTGTACGCCCAAATGCACAACGAGAAGGAGCAGGAGATGACCAGCCCTGTGAGTCACAGTGAGGACGTCCAGGGCGCTGTCCAGGGTGAGGAGTTTATAGATGATGATCTCGACTCGCTCCCGGGGCCTCGCCACTCTACGCCCTGCAGCGCCCACTGCCAGGAGGGGGCGGAGCCTCAGCCCCTCTCGCACCCCCTTGCTGCCGATGCCGGGGGCGATCCCCACGCAGGTCAGTGGCTGTGGCGGGTTGGGGCCGGCCTGCTCACGGGACCTGCGTCTCTTCTGTTTCCTAGGCAACCACTCAGGCGTGGTCCTGAGCATCAACTCCCGAGAGATGCACAGCTACCTGGTGAGCTGATGCCACCCCAGCATCTGTCTTTTCACCCACGGAGGGCACAGAACCACCAGCAAAGCCGGCGGCTGGACTGGCGCCCCTCAGAGACCTGCGGAAAGCCCCCTCCCTGAGTCGTCGCCACACCAGGCGACAGGCACCACCCCCTCTGATAAATCCAAGCCCGCCCAGGCCCACGGGGGGCCCACGGGACCCCCCGGGACTCCCCGGACATGGCCCTGCCCCTATGGGACACCAGGCCTGACTCAGGCAGGTTCTGCCCCCCAGACCCCACACACGGCCGCCCCACGTGCTGTCGCTCAGCCCGAGGCCTGACTTCTCTGGGCTGAGGCTGGTCGTCCTGGAGCCCTCCCAGTACCTCGGGCTGCAAGAGCTGCAGACCCGTTCAGACACTGCGTTGCGGGCTCCTTCCCCGCAGAGGCCGGGGCCTCCCTGACTTTGCTTCTTCACTCCCACCTGTGCGGCCACCCAGTCCCTCTGTGGGAGCCCGGGTGCCAGGCCCTCCCAACACCACACCACCCTCCAGGCCCCCCTGCCCTCCGGCTGGAAACTGCAGCTCTGTAAATGCCTCTCTAGGTAGCTGCTGGCGGTGGTGGGGGTGTCTCACTCTCTGTCTTTATAGCCGGCGGTAGCCACCGGGGTGGCTCTGTCAGAGTTCCGTACTCGGGAGCCCCTTTCCCTGAGTGCCCAGGGTGTCTCCTCTGCCCAGAGGGGCAGCAGCTCTCCCTGGTTCTCCCCAGGGCAGACGGGGTAGGGCGGGCTCAGGACCCAGTGCCCATGGTTCCTCACTCCTACCAGCAAGCAGCACCATCCCGCAGGCTTCTCCCACCTGATGGCTGTTCTCCCACCGGGTCTGGGCTCTGGAAGGAGCCAGATGCCCCCAGAAAGGTGGGTGGTGGAGACGGCACCAGATGTACCAGTTTTCTGCAGTTCCTTATAGGCGAAGGGAACCGGGTGGAAACCAAGCTGGGAGAGGCTGAGGATGGCAGGGCTGGAAGGGCCATCAGCGTGACCCTCATTTTCAAGAAGGGGAAACTGAGGCCCAGGGAGGAGAGTAACTGAAGGTCACAGCACGGTCACAGCAGAGGTGGCCGAACCCAGCCCTCTGCGCGCCAGTGCTGTGCGGTCTCCACACCCTTACGGTTTCCTAGAATCAGGGATGTTAGTGTAAGTCTATAGGAATATAGGGGGGTGGGGGGGTCACCTTTTGCCTTGAAATGGGAAGTCAGTAGCCCCTTCCTCCTCCTCCCTCCTCCCCCTCCTCTCTGGCAGGGATCTCAGATGACCGTGGCCTCCCTCTCAGAGGGGGAGAACGCCAGAGCCCTGGCTGGTGATGTGCTGGCTGGGGGTGAATCCCAATGAGGGTCCCTCTCAGAGCGGGAGAACGCCAGAGCCCTGGATGGTGATGCGCTGGCTGGGGGTGAATCCCAATGAGGGTCCCTCTCAGAAAGGGAGAACGCCAGAGCCCTGGCTGGTGACATGCTGGCTGGGGGTGAATCCGAATGACAGTGCAGACGTTCTCCCATCCACCATGTCTGAGCTTGGGGGAATTGCCTCATTTCCCCTGGAAAAGAAACATGGTCCATTAGAGGGGAAAGCCCAGGGGTGAATCTTCACGCCCCAAACAGTGCCCGGTGGGGAGGAGGCACCCGCTCCTTGTTGAGTAAAACCACCCATGGAGACTGGAACCTCATCTCCCTGGGTCGGGGGGTGTTCAAGGCCACAGGACAAGGGGAGCACCCTGGGCCACACAGGCGTGGAGGTGTCCCCACCCCTTCCACCTGTCCCCCAGACCCAAAGCTCTCTCCCCACCCTACCTGCCCACCTGGGGCTCCTGTGCCCCCTCCCCACTCCAGAGGCCACCCTACAAGTTGTCCTCAAGGTCATCCTGGAGATGGGATCCAGGACGTGGGGCCATGACTCTCTGGGACCTTGCCACAGCCCCCATTCCCCTGCTTGCAGTCTGCAAGGACACCTTTGCAGGGATTCTTGTCCTGCTGGCCACCCCACCCACACCTGTCCCTGGCCAGCAGGCCGCCTGCAAGCGTCAGGCACACAGGGACAGACATGGCGAGCACAGTGCAGGCCCGGGGCCCACGGGCAACATGGAACCCTGGGAACTGCCCTCCCCCTTAGCTCACAGTGCCTGCGGTAGCCACTCTAGGTCGTTGGCCTTCCTTGACCACTCCATTTAATTCTCTCTGCTGTTTGGGTTGGGTTTTTCCCCTTAGTTATCTGTGGGTTTCCTGTATTTTATGTTAATATTTCTATTAAGAACATGTTGGGCATGTGGACCCAAGCACCTGGGAAGGAGGTGGCATCTGAGACAGCCTGATACGTTCCCGTCTGTGCACCCATGGAGATCCAGGCGTGGGCCCGTGTCTGTCCCTGGTTGTAAATTCGAGGGTCTGCATATCTGATGTTCAGGTAGACCTGGGCGCCTGGGAACGAGGCCATCAGCTGCCATGCACATAACAAAGAGACAATGCATTCCTTCTTATTTTTCCTTTTTAAAAATCGATGAATCATTTGTGATGCTTTTAACAAAGATTAAATGAATTTGATCAGCTTTTGCCTTATTGTGAAGATACTTTCCTCCTT